CCTTTCCTGGATGGGAAACTGAGGTCGGGAGAGGTGAAGGGATTTGTTTAGGGGCAGAGCTGAGATTAGGTCTGGAAGACTCCAGAAAGTAGGGGGAGTGCAGGATTTCTCTTGAAGCTGCATGTTATGGACGCATAAAAAAGTTCTTTTCAGAGAAAGATGCATTCTTCCCACTTTTTATAAGACTGAGGAAATGACACTTGTCTGTGGCAAACTATTAAAATATTAGAATTAAGATACTATTGTTAGCAAAAGGGAAAACAATAATAATAATAATAATTAGAATATTTGGCTGGGTGCAGTGGCTTACACCTGTAATCCCAGCCCTTTGGGAGGCCGAGGCAGGTGGTTGGCCTGAGCTCAGGAGTTCTAGACCAACCTGGGCAACATGGTGAAACCTCGTCTCTACCAAAAATACAAAAACTTAGCTAGGTGTAGTGGTGTATGCCTGTGGTCTCAGCTACTTGGGAGGCTGAGGTGGGAGGATCACTTGAACCTGGGAGGGGGAGGTCGCAGTAAGCCGAGATTGTGCCACTGCACTCCAACCCGGGTGGCAGAGTGAGACCCTGTCTCAAAAAAAAAAAAATTAGAATACTCTTATTAGTTTGTATTTGAGATACTTTCAGGACACTAAAAGGAAATGGTGGGGGCCAGTTGTGCCCTGCTGTACACACATTCACACACACACACACACACACACACACACACACACACACCCCATATTGTCGATATCTGGGCTTCTGTTGCCTGGAATTCTCTTCCTCTTTCCTCTTTCTTCTGTTTTCCTTTTTTTTCCATCTCTGACTTTGAGGCCCCCAGAGCCAGGCCCCTCAGTGGGCCGGGGCCTCAGAAGGTGGCTCCCAGGCCCTCAGACAGCCCCAGAGTCTCTTCCGAGGCCGTGCCCTGGGTGGTTGATGCCTCCCTCAGCAGGCTTGGCCAGCAGCCAGGGGAGTTAAACCTCAGAGAGCGGAAGGGCTGGGTTGCTAGGCTGGGCCCAGAGTGGGGCATTCAGAGGAGCTGGGGAATCAATCATCCGAGAACCTTGGAGGGTGGACAGTGCCCCTTTTACAGATGAGAAAACTGAGGCTTGAAGGGGAGAAGCAGCTGCCTCTGGCGGCATGGCTTCTGGCTGCAGGATGCCCATGGAGTTCGTGGTGACCCTAGGCCTGTGTCTCGGCTTCCTTTGCTGAACTTGAACAGGAAGATGGCAGTGGGGGCCAGTGGTCTAGAAGGAGATAAGATGGCTGGTGTGTGTGTGTTGGGGGTCTGTGTTTGTTAATTGACATCCCTCCGCCCATTGTCTCCTCCTAGGTGCCATGCCTCTGCAACTCCTCCTGTTGCTGATCCTACTGGGCCCTGGCAACAGCTTGCAGCTGTGGGACACCTGGGCAGATGAAGCCGAGAAAGCCTTGGGTCCCCTGCTTGCCCGGGACCGGAGACAGGCCACCGAATATGAGTACCTAGATTATGATTTCCTGCCAGAAACGGAGCCTCCAGAAATGCTGAGGAACAGCACTGACACCACTCCTCTGACTGGGCCTGGAACCCCTGAGTCTACCACTGTGGAGCCTGCTGCAAGGCGTTCTACTGGCCTGGATGCAGGAGGGGCAGTCACAGAGCTGACCACGGAGCTGGCCAACATGGGGAACCTGTCCACGGATTCAGCAGCTATGGAGATACAGACCACTCAACCAGCAGCCACGGAGGCACAGACCACTCAACCAGTGCCCACGGAGGCACAGACCACTCCACTGGCAGCCACAGAGGCACAGACAACTCGACTGACGGCCACGGAGGCACAGACCACTCCACTGGCAGCCACAGAGGCACAGACCACTCCACCAGCAGCCACGGAAGCACAGACCACTCAACCCACAGGCCTGGAGGCACAGACCACTGCACCAGCAGCCATGGAGGCACAGACCACTGCACCAGCAGCCATGGAAGCACAGACCACTCCACCAGCAGCCATGGAGGCACAGACCACTCAAACCACAGCCATGGAGGCACAGACCACTGCACCAGAAGCCACGGAGGCACAGACCACTCAACCCACAGCCACGGAGGCACAGACCACTCCACTGGCAGCCATGGAGGCCCTGTCCACAGAACCCAGTGCCACAGAGGCCCTGTCCATGGAACCTACTACCAAAAGAGGTCTGTTCATACCCTTTTCTGTGTCCTCTGTTACTCACAAGGGCATTCCCATGGCAGCCAGCAATTTGTCCGTCAACTACCCAGTGGGGGCCCCAGACCACATCTCTGTGAAGCAGTGCCTGCTGGCCATCCTAATCTTGGCGCTGGTGGCCACTATCTTCTTCGTGTGCACTGTGGTGCTGGCGGTCCGCCTCTCCCGCAAGGGCCACATGTACCCCGTGCGTAATTACTCCCCCACCGAGATGGTCTGCATCTCATCCCTGTTGCCTGATGGGGGTGAGGGGCCCTCTGCCACAGCCAATGGGGGCCTGTCCAAGGCCAAGAGCCCGGGCCTGACGCCAGAGCCCAGGGAGGACCGTGAGGGGGATGACCTCACCCTGCACAGCTTCCTCCCTTAGCTCACTCTGCCATCTGTTTTGGCAAGACCCCACCTCCACGGGCTCTCCTGGGCCACCCCTGAGTGCCCAGACCCCATTCCACAGCTCTGGGCTTCCTCGGAGACCCCTGGGGATGGGGATCTTCAGGGAAGGAACTCTGGCCACCCAAACAGGACAAGAGCAGCCTGGGGCCAAGCAGACGGGCAAGTGGAGCCACCTCTTTCCTCCCTCCGCGGATGAAGCCCAGCCACATTTCAGCCGAGGTCCAAGGCAGGAGGCCATTTACTTGAGACAGATTCTCTCCTTTTTCCTGTCCCCCATCTTCTCTGGGTCCCTCTAACATCTCCCATGGCTCTCCCCGCTTCTCCTGGTCACTGGAGTCTCCTCCCCATGTACCCAAGGAAGATGGAGCTCCCCCATCCCACACGCACTGCACTGCCATTGTCTTTTGGTTGCCATGGTCACCAAACAGGAAGTGGACATTCTAAGGGAGGAGTACTGAAGAGTGACGGACTTCTGAGGCTGTTTCCTGCTGCTCCTCTGACTTGGGGCAGCTTGGGTCTTCTTGGGCACCTCTCTGGGAAAACCCAGGGTGAGGTTCAGCCTGTGAGGGCTGGGATGGGTTTCGTGGGCCCAAGGGCAGACCTTTCTTTGGGACTGTGTGGACCAAGGAGCTTCCATCTAGTGACAAGTGACCCCCAGCTATCGCCTCTTGCCTTCCCCTGTGGCCACTTTCCAGGGTGGACTCTGTCTTGTTCACTGCAGTATCCCAACTGCAGGTCCAGTGCAGGCAATAAATATGTGATGGACAAACGATAGCGGAATCCTTCAAGGTTTCAAGGCTGTCTCCTTCAGGCAGCCTTCCCGGAATTCTCCATCCCTCAGTGCAGGATGGGGGCTGGTCCTCAGCTGTCTGCCCTCAGCCCCTGGCCCCCCAGGAAGCCTCTTTCATGGGCTGTTAGGTTGACTTCAGTTTTGCCTCTTGGACAACAGGGGGTCTTGTACATCCTTGGGTGACCAGGAAAAGTTCAGGCTATGGGGGGCCAAAGGGAGGGCTGCCCCTTCCCCACCAGTGACCACTTTATTCCACTTCCTCCATTACCCAGTTTTGGCCCACAGAGTTTGGTCCCCCCCAAACCTCGGACCAATATCCCTCTAAACATCAATCTATCCTCCTGTTAAAGAAAAAAAAAAATGGGACTGGGAGCAGTGGCTCATGCCTGTAAT